TTCTCCCACCCCAGGAAGGTACTAGTCTCTGCTCAGTATCTCCCTCCTCTTCTCTCCTCTCCCAAGGCAAAATCACAGGAAAAGTTCCAGGAGACCATACCTTCCTTCTCCGGAGTCTTCCAACAGGTGCCCCTCTTATTATATGCCAGCCAGTTGTTTTAAAGGCCATCCATGGGAGGACACCGGCCTCTAGGTCAAGGGAGCTGTGAAGGGAGACAGGACTGACAAGGAGCCCAGACAGACACTGTTTAAGATTCACCTGTTCTAGAAAACCTTCCCAGGCTGATCCCATCTAGCAGTGGGCATTTAAATACCTTCACAGTCTTTAGAAATAGCTTATTGCTAAGGCAGGTTTTATATAGTATTTCCCTGTTTTTGCTGCTTAGCCATTTTTGTCTTACCGCTTCTTTCTCTGTGGCAAGGACTATATTTCGTTTCTTCTCTCCACCCTCACTGCCACCTGCTGCTTCACTCTAACCCACTCCCTGCCTCTTGTCTGCCTGGCTTAAGCTCTCTGATGAAGATATTACACTCTCAGGATAGAATACTGACTACCTGATTCCCAGATCGTGTTCTTGACTTGTCTCGAAGTCGATTATCCTTCTTGGAAATCACCCACATCTTCAACGCTGGCCTTTTCTTTAACCTAGTCTGTGAACTTGCATAGGTCTTGCCCACTTCTGGGTCTTTATTATTGTAGCTATAAAATTATTACAATTCTAGCCTCCCCCAGCCTAATCACAATCTGTTCATCGAATTGACAGCCTGCATTTTGTCTTCATGCAGTTGAAACTGAGAAGGATTTGGAGGAAATTATCTTAAAAGACAATTTTTTCTTCTCTATTGTGTTCGTAGAGCTGGGGGTGGGGGTGGGGGAGGAACGCTTATTTTCCAAGGAATCGGGAGGGGAAAGGTGGAGAGGGCCAAGGGCAGCTAGGAGTGATGTGGGGAGCTGGAGCAGATTCGGAAGGACTTTGGGAGCTAATATCTAGGTTTTTGACTCTGAGCCCCTGTTGGGGCTCTCACTTCATGGCTTCTCACGCTTGTGCTGCATATCCCACACCAATTAGACCCAAGGATCAGTTGGAAGTTTCCAGGACATCTTCATTTTATTTCCACCCTCAATCCACATTTCCAGATGTCTCTGCAGCAAAGCGAAATTCCAGGCAAGCCTTAGGGAAAAAAGGAAAAACAAAGAGGCTGTCAATCAGAAAGCCCTTTTCATTGCAGGAGAAGAGGACAAAGATACTCAGAGAGAAAAAGTAAAAGACCGAAGAAGGAGGCTGGAGAGACCAGGATCCTTCCAGCTGAACAAAGTCAGCCACAAAGCAGACTAGCCAGCCGGCTACAATTGGAGTCAGAGTCCCAAAGACATGGGTAAGTTTCAAAAACTTTAGCATTGAAGATTCGTGCCTGACTGTTTCCCCTTCTTCTTCCCCAGGCTTGTTAGAGTGCTGTGCAAGATGTCTGGTAGGGGCCCCCTTTGCTTCCCTGGTGGCCACTGGATTGTGTTTCTTTGGGGTGGCACTGTTCTGTGGCTGTGGACATGAAGCCCTCACTGGCACAGAAAAGCTAATTGAGACCTATTTCTCCAAAAACTACCAAGACTATGAGTATCTCATCAATGTGTAAGTACCTGCCCTCCCACACAGACCCATCTCCCTGGTCTCGTTTGTCTACCTGTTAATGCAGGATCCATGCCTTCCAGTATGTCATCTATGGAACTGCCTCTTTCTTCTTCCTTTATGGGGCCCTCCTGCTGGCTGAGGGCTTCTACACCACCGGCGCAGTCAGGCAGATCTTTGGCGACTACAAGACCACCATCTGCGGCAAGGGCCTGAGCGCAACGGTAACAGGGGGCCAGAAGGGGAGGGGTTCCAGAGGCCAACATCAAGCTCATTCTTTGGAGCGGGTGTGTCATTGTTTGGGAAAATGGCTAGGACATCCCGACAAGGTGATCATCCTCAGGATTTTGTGGCAATAACAGATTTCTAACCACCCCATGTCAATCATTTTAGTTTGTGGGCATCACCTATGCCCTGACCGTTGTGTGGCTCCTGGTGTTTGCCTGCTCTGCTGTGCCTGTGTACATTTACTTCAACACCTGGACCACCTGCCAGTCTATTGCCTTCCCCAGCAAGACCTCTGCCAGTATAGGCAGTCTCTGTGCTGATGCCAGAATGTATGGTGAGTTAGGGTACGGGTGCTTTGGCTCTCCTCTTACCCTGCTTGCTTTTTGTGTCTTACTTAGGTGTTCTCCCATGGAATGCTTTCCCTGGCAAGGTTTGTGGCTCCAACCTTCTGTCCATCTGCAAAACAGCTGAGGTGAGTGGGTTATTTGGGTTATTTTACAAGGGGAAACAGTTCTTCCTCTTTCATTTTCCTGCAGTTCCAAATGACCTTCCACCTGTTTATTGCTGCATTTGTGGGGGCTGCAGCTACACTGGTTTCCCTGGTGAGTTGACTTTGAATGATCTTGGCAAGTAACTCATTCACATTCTCTCTTCTGTTCCCTACAGCTCACCTTCATGATTGCTGCCACTTACAACTTTGCCGTCCTTAAACTCATGGGCCGAGGCACCAAGTTCTGATCCCCCGTAGAAATCCCCCTTTCTCTAATAGCGAGGCTCTAACCACACAGCCTACAATGCTGCGTCTCCCATCTTAACTCTTTGCCTTTGCCACCAACTGGCCCTCTTCTTACTTGATGAGTGTAACAAGAAAGGAGAGTCTTGCAGTGATTAAGGTCTCTCTTTGGACTCTCCCCTCTTATGTACCTCTTTTAGTCATTTTGCTTCATAGCTGGTTCCTGCTAGAAATGGGAAATGCCTAAGAAGATGACTTCCCAACTGCAAGTCACAAAGGAATGGAGGCTCTAATTGAATTTTCAAGCATCTCCTGAGGATCAGAAAGTAATTTCTTCTCAAAGGGTACTTCCACTGATGGAAACAAAGTGGAAGGAAAGATGCTCAGGTACAGAGAAGGAATGTCTTTGGTCCTCTTGCCATCTATAGGGGCCAAATATATTCTCTTTGGTGTACAAAATGGAATTCATTCTGGTCTCTCTATTACCACTGAAGATAGAAGAAAAAAGAATGTCAGAAAAACAATAAGAGCGTTTGCCCAAATCTGCCTATTGCAGCTGGGAGAAGGGGGTCAAAGCAAGGATCTTTCACCCACAGAAAGAGAGCACTGACCCCGATGGCGATGGACTACTGAAGCCCTAACTCAGCCAACCTTACTTACAGCATAAGGGAGCGTAGAATCTGTGTAGACGAAGGGGGCATCTGGCCTTACACCTCGTTAGGGAAGAGAAACAGGGTGTTGTCAGCATCTTCTCACTCCCTTCTCCTTGATAACAGCTACCATGACAACCCTGTGGTTTCCAAGGAGCTGAGAATAGAAGGAAACTAGCTTACATGAGAACAGACTGGCCTGAGGAGCAGCAGTTGCTGGTGGCTAATGGTGTAACCTGAGATGGCCCTCTGGTAGACACAGGATAGATAACTCTTTGGATAGCATGTCTTTTTTTCTGTTAATTAGTTGTGTACTCTGGCCTCTGTCATATCTTCACAATGGTGCTCATTTCATGGGGTATTATCCATTCAGTCATCGTAGGTGATTTGAAGGTCTTGATTTGTTTTAGAATGATGCACATTTCATGTATTCCAGTTTGTTTATTACTTATTTGGGGTTGCATCAGAAATGTCTGGAGAATAATTCTTTGATTATGACTGTTTTTTAAACTAGGAAAATTGGACATTAAGCATCACAAATGATATTAAAAATTGGCTAGTTGAATCTATTGGGATTTTCTACAAGTATTCTGCCTTTGCAGAAACAGATTTGGTGAATTTGAATCTCAATTTGAGTAATCTGATCGTTCTTTCTAGCTAATGGAAAATGATTTTACTTAGCAATGTTATCTTGGTGTGTTAAGAGTTAGGTTTAACATAAAGGTTATTTTCTCCTGATATAGATCACATAACAGAATGCACCAGTCATCAGCTATTCAGTTGGTAAGCTTCCAGGAAAAAGGACAGGCAGAAAGAGTTTGAGACCTGAATAGCTCCCAGATTTCAGTCTTTTCCTGTTTTTGTTAACTTTGGGTTAAAAAAAAAAAAAGTCTGATTGGTTTTAATTGAAGGAAAGATTTGTACTACAGTTCTTTTGTTGTAAAGAGTTGTGTTGTTCTTTTCCCCCAAAGTGGTTTCAGCAATATTTAAGGAGATGTAAGAGCTTTACAAAAAGACACTTGATACTTGTTTTCAAACCAGTATACAAGATAAGCTTCCAGGCTGCATAGAAGGAGGAGAGGGAAAATGTTTTGTAAGAAACCAATCAAGATAAAGGACAGTGAAGTAATCCGTACCTTGTGTTTTGTTTTGATTTAATAACATAACAAATAACCAACCCTTCCCTGAAAACCTCACATGCATACATACACATATATACACACACAAAGAGAGTTAATCAACTGAAAGTGTTTCCTTCATTTCTGATATAGAATTGCAATTTTAACACACATAAAGGATAAACTTTTAGAAACTTATCTTACAAAGTGTATTTTATAAAATTAAAGAAAATAAAATTAAGAATGTTCTCAATCAAACATCGTGTCCTTTGAGTGAATTGTTCTATTTG